TACCACTCTCAAATCTACATCTTGACCTTCCTGTCCTCTGGTCATTCCCCTCCACGTCCTTTCTATTTCACCACACTTCCACCCCCTCCCCCAAGTCTAAATTGTGCCCAAAGTCCCACTTTCTCCAGAAAGCCTTTTTTGAGGTCTCCATTGGAATCTCTCCCTTCTCGTATCTCCAGTTGCATTTGATGTTAATACCTCATAGCAAATTTATCCCTTTTTAAGTACCCAGAGCCGGCGGTGTAGAGCTCTCGAGCGAGCACCCCGCGTAGTCCCCAAGTGCGGGACTGGGCCTATGCTACTACAGGCGCTCGCTGCCTAAGCCTGTCTGTGTGTGGCAGTGTCCTAGTCGTCCTCCCCTCCTCCTTCGGCATCTGCTCTGCATTAGTCTGTCCCAGGCCTCCGCAGGCGCCGATGATTAAATCATCATCATTAACCAGGGCCTGCCCCCCCCATCCCCGGCAGCAGGGGGGAGAATGGGGGAATAAGATCACTACCAAGTCCCTGGGGGTCTCTCACTCCCCATCCCCCGGCACCCTCTCCGAGACTCTGCAAAGCCCAAGAAACTCCCTCCGTGAAGCCGGGAGAAGACCCGCCATCTGGACGAAGCTCCGCTACGCGGACGCCGACAGGGCGGCATTACGAGGAGAGGACCCAGGAGGGGCTTCTTCAGCAGGGTCGTCGTCACAGAAGACCGACGACCCTGAGCGGGTAGCGGGCACAGACTGCCAGGCCTTTGGGGGTAGGAGGGGGCAGTCTTTCGCAGGCTCCGAAAGTTAGTCTTGAGGTCGCGTAGGGCCTATTATGATGATTTCTACAGGAGGTTGAAGAGATAAGACCCTTCCCTGTGCTCCCCCCCCCCCACTCCTTAATTACGGATTGAGCAGGGGAGGGGCCGGTGGGGCTCAGGTGAGCACACAGGGAGAAAGGGACGTGGGCGGGGCCTTACAGAGGGTGAGCGAATCCGAAAAGACCTAGAACCTCGTTGCTGGGAGACAAGTCCCGCCCTGCAGGCGGCACCGGAAGTGGCCGGCTGGGATCAGCCTTTAAGATGGCGTCTCCTCAGGGGGGCCAGATTGCGATCGCGATGAGGCTTCGGAACCAGCTCCAGTCAGTGTACAAGATGGACCCGCTACGGAACGAGGTGCAAGGGCGGCAGGGTTACTGCTGTGGTCGTGGATGATTGGTGACGGAGGGTGTATCTTCAGGAGGAGGTTCGAGTGAAGATCAAAGACTTGAATGAACACATTGTTTGCTGCCTATGCGCCGGCTACTTCGTGGATGCCACCACCATCACAGAGTGTCTTCATACTTGTGAGTGCCTTGGAGACTGCCTAGTTCTTCCAGGGCCTGAGAATCTGCTTTTCTTTTCCTGCAGTCTGCAAGAGTTGTATTGTGAAGTACCTCCAAACTAGCAAGTACTGCCCCATGTGCAACATTAAGATCCACGAGACACAGCCACTGCTCAACCTCAAACTGGACCGGGTCATGCAGGACATCGTGTATAAGCTGGTGCCTGGCTTGCAAGACAGTGAGTCACCAACCTGACTTTGAGGGGCCTCTATACTTTATTCTCATACTTCACCTTCTTCTAGGTGAAGAGAAACGGATTCGGGAATTCTACCAGTCCCGAGGTTTGGACCGGGTCACCCAGCCCACTGGGGAAGGTATGTCCTTGGCCGCGGGACAGTAAAGACCCCACCAGCCACCTCACTACCCTATCTTTCTCAGAGCCAGCACTGAGCAACCTCGGCCTCCCCTTCAGCAGCTTTGACCACTCTAAAGCCCACTACTATCGCTATGATGAGCAGTTGAACCTGTGCCTGGAGCGGCTGAGGTGAGGAGAAGGTCAGGGGTTGCAGGAGGTGAGGATTCCCTAACCTGTGTCTATTTCCCCCCAGTTCTGGCAAAGACAAGAATAAAAGCGTCCTGCAGGTGAGAAGGGCTGAGGGGAGGGCCTCTCTAAGCTTGCCCTCTTCCCTCCCCTCCCTGCTCCCAGAACAAGTATGTCCGATGTTCTGTTAGAGCTGAGGTACGCCATCTCCGGAGGGTCCTGTGTCACCGCTTGATGCTAAACCCTCAGCATGTGAGTAGTCCCACAGTAGGTTTCTTGAGGGGTTCCTAAAATTATGCCCCCATCTCCCTCCTAGGTGCAGCTCCTTTTTGACAATGAAGTTCTCCCTGATCACATGACAATGAAGCAGATATGGCTCTCCCGCTGGTTCGGCAAGGTAAGCCAGGCCACCCTCCCTGGGATCACACCCACTGACTACTACTTCCTCATTCTCTCCTTAGCCATCCCCTTTGCTTTTACAATACAGTGTGAAAGAGAAGAGGAGGTAGGGGCCAAGCCCCCACCCCATCCCACTCCCCTTCCCTCCCCAGATATTTATGTGAAATGAACTGCAGCTTTATTTTTTGAAATAAAAACTTTTAAAAAGCACCTCTCTTCTGCCTTATTCTTCCTGCCTCACA